TAATTTATTTTGCATTTATTATATACTACTTTGTTTTAGTATCTTTTATGTGGTCCTAGTGGTCCAGGAGGCACTAGAGTGGTATCAACAGTATCTGACACAGAGTAGTCATTCAGTGAAAGTTTGTTGACAAGCATAATAATGTCCCAATCTAGTTCTATTTCGTTACTTTGGACCTGGCTTACTCTGAGGTGGGCTTAAGTGTTAGTGTAAGTTATTAGCATCAACTGATGATGCACACGTCTGTGTCTGTGTCTGTGTGTGTGTGTGTGTGCGTGAGCGTGCGCGCGCACTCTCTCTCTAAGGGAGGTACGTTTTCCTACAGCCATTAGATGTTAACTTACGTGAATAACCATAAATGGATATGTACAGGTAGCATACAAATAGGAGGACGGGTGTCTCCACAGCGAAGAAGAAATTTAAAAGGAGGTTTTTCAGTAGGTCTCATTAGCACGAAAAGGCATAGAAGCTGACATAATTTTTTATTCTAAACCCTGCAGGTGTTTCCCATATATCTTTATTGATTTCACTTTATGTAGTTAAATTAGTGGGAAGATGATATAGGAAACTCACAGTATGTTTATTTCTTTTCCTTAGCACTTAGGCAGATGACGTGTATGAATCAATCTATTTTTCGTCCGGAGAGCAGATCTCAAAGAGTCTGTCCTTTCCAAAGAGAAAACAGGAAGCATCCTCAGGAAGCGCCTACTTCTCTTGTTTTCCATCGAGAAAGAGAAATGGCTCAAATATTTATCAAGGATTTCACAGGATTAAGGGGTATGAAATTGGGCTGACCTTCTCAGAGGCCGAAGGACTTCGACTCCATGAGAGGGCGAGAAACGTGTTTCGGGGGAATTTAAGTCAATGAGTATTTTGCTTTGTCAGGTGTAGAGTCCAGGCCCGGGGAAGAGAGGCAGTCAACAGAGGCCAGAAAGGACGTTGCTATGGTTTCCACGCACGTTGTCTCCCTCGGCCTGTTTCTTTGCGCGGCGCTGGCGATTCCGTAATTTCCGCTTCCGGTAGTGAGAACCCTTCCGGTGGGCTAGGTACTGAGCGCGCGAGGTGAGGAGTTGTGCAGGGTTTGGGGAAAGGAAGGCTGGCTTGGCGAGAGGGCAGGTTTGCGGGCTTTCGCCCCCTTTTCCAAAGACCAACAAAGAGTCCTTCCCCAACTCCCAACTCAACCCCTTTTGGAACTATGTGTGGTGGTTGGGACCCTGTGGCGCATCCTTGTCGCTCGTGTCCTTCTCATGCCCGGCGACGCGTCTTTGTGGTAACGCCCTGCTGCCATCTCTTTTCTTCTCTATGCGAGGATTTGGACTGGCAGTGAGAATAAGAGACAACGATTCACGTCTACTTTCTAGGATGACTTCCATGTGCTCCATCTCGCGCGTCCCTGAGCATGTTGAATTTCCAAATCCTAAATAAGCCGCGCGGTGTAGTTTGTATTATGTTGCGTTTCTCTTTCTGCTTTCCTCGCCCTTTCTCCATCATCCTTTAGGCTCTACAGAGTGAAGGTTTAAATCCAAGGTCATGGCAAAACATCTGAAGTTCATCGCCAGGACTGTGATGGTACAGGAAGGGAACGTGGAAAGCGCATACAGGACCCTAAACAGGTAACTGTTAAGGGACCAGAATCATGCCTAGAAATGTCTAACCTCATTGCTTGCCTTTATACAGAATCCTCACTATGGATGGGCTCATTGAGGACATTAAGCATCGGCGGTATTATGAGAAGCCATGCTGCCGGCGACAGAGGGAAAGCTATGAAAGGTGCCGGCGGATCTACAACATGGAAATGGCTCGCAAGATCAACTTCTTGATGCGAAAGAATCGGGCAGATCCGTGGCAGGGCTGCTGAGGCCTGTGGGTGGGACACCCAGTGCGAAACCCTCATCCAGTTTTCTCTCCATCTCTTTTCTTTGTACAATCCCATTTCCTATTACCATTCTCTGCAATAAACTCAAATCACATGTCTGCAAGAAGGCCTCCAAATATAGAAACAATCCCATTAGTCAGCAGTGGACCCTGTCTTTTATTAAGTGAAAGAAGAAACTGAGTCTGAAAGTACTCTAGGAGTAGAATGGTATTTGCCAGGGACTGGAGGAGGGGGCAGTGAGGAGTTATTGTTTAATGGGTACAGAGTTTCAGTTTGGGCAGATGAAAAAGTTCAGGAGACGATGGCCTGGCATGGTGGCTCACGCCTGTTATCCCAACACTTTGGGAGGCTGAGGCGGGCGGCTCACTTGAGGCCAGGAGTTTGAGACCAGCTTGGCCAATGTGGTGAAACCCCATCTCTACTAAAAATACAAAAAAAAATTGGCCGGGCGTGGTGGTGCACGCCTGTAATCCCAGATACTTGGGTGGCTGAGGCAGGAGAATTGCTTGAACTGGGGAGGAAGAGGTTGCAGTGAGCCAAGATCATGCCACTGCACTCCAACCTGGGCGACAGAGTGAGACTCCATCTCAAAACAAAAAAACGGAGATGGATGATGAATGGTGATGGCGGTTGCTCAAAAAGTTGAATGTACTTAATGCCACTGAACTATACCCTTAAATGGTCACGATGGTAAATTTTGTGTTTTACTACAATAAAAACTTTTTTGAAAGTCCAGGAGAAGTAAGGAATTTTTTTTTCTTTTTT